ATAAACTCACGATAGCTACCATTTATTAGTGATAGCTAGCTAACCACTGTTAGGCACTTTACACGTGTATCTCATTGAATCCTCATATCCACCAGTGGTAGGCACTATTATCTCCATTTTACGGAAGAGAAAACTACTACATCTTGGAGATTAAATGTCTCTCCCTTCTCATGTTATTATCTGCCCTTTCCCCTCCAAATCAATTCATATCATTTTTTCTAAACCTTTTCACCTTTTACTCAACTAATCATTCGTTTTGTTTATTAACGACTATGTGCCAGGTGTTGTGCTGATGCAGGAGACAACCGCGAAGATGGGGACAGAATCAGTAACATCGACGTAAGGGAATTGAAGCAGAAGATCACGCTGCCTGCAGACACCAGGAAACGCCAAGACCCCCCTTCCACGAACCAACATTCTTCCACCCTCTCCAACTTTTTTCTGGAACCCCTTCACTTCCAACGCCACTCAATGTACACTTCACTTTCTCGTGCTCTTCCTAAGAGAGTAGTGTTTTCTTCCTCCCCACCGAGAAAAAAAATAAAAGCAACAACTGGAACTTCTTCCTTACCCTGCCTTGTCTGCAGACCCTGGAGGCCCCTTCCATTTCCCCTTGTCCTTTTCCTTGTCTTTTTTGGTTCCCGCCGCAGTGGTCGAGTCGCCCTCGAACACGCTGAACAGCTCATCTCCGAATGCGTCCGCCATTTTTGGGAGCAGTGAGAGCAAATCTCCCTCCTACCCACGATGCCCCGCGACCGAAGACAGTGACGTCTCGTGAAGGCTCAACAGTGGCCCGCAGGAGACAAAAGTAGTCGAGTCGCGCAGCCGACAAAAATGTTCCCCTGACTTTTTTTTTTTTTCCTGCTTTTCTTTCCTTTCCTTTCCGACCTAAAGTGGATAAGCTGCTCAGTGGATAAAGAGCGAGGGCGGCGCGTGGCGCCTGGCGTGTGGCAGGCAGCTGGCGACTCAAGGAGGCGGAGCCTGCTGAATTCGACCAATTGCGAGGCAGCGGTCGCCCCGGCCCGAGAAGCCCGGATCGAAGCGCAGGGTGGCAGCCCCGGAGCCGGGGAATGTGAAGAGCTCTCGGCTGTGCAGTGGTACCGTCGGGGCCTGGGCCGCGAAGGATCTTCTGCCACAGCTGCAACATGGGCGGCAAGAACAAGAAACACAAGGCTCCAGCGGCCGCGGTGGTCCGGGCCGCCGTGTCTGCTTCCAGAGCCAAATCTGCCGAGGCTGGAATTGCCGGGGAGGCCCAAAGCAAGAAGCCAGTGTCCAGGCCGGCCACCGCTGCCGCTGCCGCTGCCGGCTCCAGGGAGCCCCGTGTCAAGCAAGGTACGAGAGGTCCCCCAGCCCCTGGCTGTCTGCATTAAATTGCCTTGTCTATTTGTATTTACAGGTCCAAAAATTTATAGTTTTAATTCTACAAATGATTCTAGTGGTCCTGCAAATCTGGATAAATCTATTTTGAAAGTAAGTAACAAAGGTTTTGAGTCATTTCAAGATCTAAATGATATGACCTTTTTGGCCTCAACAGGTGGTAATTAATAACAAACTAGAGCAAAGAATTATTGGAGTGATCAATGAGCATAAAAAGCAAAATAATGACAAAGGAATGATTTCTGGAAGACTTACTGCCAAAAAATTGCAGGTATTTTGCAAACTTTTTAAAGTTCCTTAGTTAATGTGACTTTTTTTATATTTGCTTGTCATAGGATTTATACATGGCTTTACAAGCATTTTCATTTAAGACAAAGGACATTGAAGATGCCATGACCAATACACTCTTATATGGAGGTGACCTTCATTCTGCCTTGGATTGGCTCTGTTTAAACCTTTCAGATGGTAAACAATATCATTAAATTCTTTCAGTTTCTTTTATTTTCAGCATAGTTTCTTTTATTTTAAGATGCACTTCCTGAAGGATTCAGTCAGGAATTTGAAGAGCAGCAACCTAAAAGTAGGCCTAAATTTCAGTCTCCTCAAATACAAGCCACTATTTCACCTCCATTGCAACCTAAAACAAAAACATATGAAGAGGACCCTAAGAGTAAGGTAATTTGAGAATTAAGCATTTAAAGTTGTATTGGTTTTTCAGATATTTGTTTTCTCTTTCTAGCCAAAAAAGGAAGAAAAAAATATGGAAGTAAATATGAAAGAGTGGATTTTACGATATGCTGAACAACAAAATGAAGAAGAAAAGAATGAGAATTCTAAAAGTTTAGAAGAGGAGGAAAAATTTGACCCTGTGAGTAGAAATTTGTGTTAGGCTTCTAACTGTTTCCCCCTCCTCATTGTTTTATTTGGAACAGAATGAAAGGTACTTACATCTTGCAGCAAAACTGCTGGATGCAAAAGAACAAGCAGCTACCTTTAAACTAGAAAAAAACAAGCAAGGCCAAAAAGAGGCTCAGGAAAAAATAAGGAAATTTCAAAGAGGTAAACACTTTCAAATACTTAGATGTATAAATTGAAACTAAACATTATATTTTTTTCTTGGTAGAAATGGAAACTTTAGAAGACCATCCAGTATTTAACCCAGCCATGAAGATTTCACATCAACAAAATGAAAGGAAAAAGCCTCCTGTAGCCACAGAAGGAGAAAGTGCATTGAATTTTAATTTATTTGAAAAATCTGCAGCTGCTACTGAAGAAGAGAAAGGTAAAATTAAGGGAAGATGGTCAGGGTGTAATTTTAAAGAACCAATCTTTGTTTACCATTTTAGATAAAAAGAAAGAACCTCATGATGTAAGAAATTTTGACTATACTGCTCGAAGTTGGACTGGAAAATCTCCCAAACAATTTCTGATTGATTGGGTCAGGAAGAATCTTCCCAAGAGTCCAAATCCTTCCTTTGAAAAAGTTCCAGTAGGTAGATACTGGAAATGTAGGTATGTTTTTTGTTGTTGTTGTTTTTAATTAATATTTTTTTAAAATGCGTTTGCTTCTTTGTAGGGTTAGGGTAATCAAGTCTGAAGATGATGTCCTGGTAGTATGCCCTACAATCTTAACAGAAGATGGCATGCAAGCTCAGCACCTGGGAGCTACTTTAGCCCTTTACCGTTTAGTTAAAGGGCAGGTAAGACTTTTTAGGCCTAACTATATCTGTATGTGAAAATAACATACCTCTGTTTTTCCTTTAGTCAGTTCATCAGTTACTTCCTCCCACTTACCGAGATGTTTGGCTGGAGTGGAGTGATGCAGAAAAGAAAAGGGAAGAATTAAATAAAATGGAAACCAATAAACCACGTGATCTTTTTATTGCCAAACTTCTGAATAAACTGAAACAGCAGCAACAGCAGCAACAACAGCATTCTGAAAATAAGAGAGAAAACTCTGAAGATCCCGAGGAATCTTGGGAAAATTTAGTTTCGGATGAGGATTTTTCTGCACTGTCCTTGGAATCAGCAAATGTGGAAGATTTGGAACCTGTTAGAAACCTCTTTAGAAAGTTGCAAAGCACACCTAAGTATCAGAAACTTCTAAAGGAAAGACAACAGCTACCTGTATTTAAACATCGGGACTCAATTGTTGAAACTCTTAAAAGGCATCGGGTAGTGGTTGTGGCAGGTGAAACAGGGAGTGGTAAAAGTACTCAGGTACCACATTTTCTATTGGAAGATTTGCTTCTAAATGAGTGGGAAGCAAGTAAATGTAACATTGTCTGTACCCAACCCCGAAGAATCTCAGCAGTTAGTTTAGCCAACAGAGTATGTGATGAATTGGGCTGTGAAAATGGACCTGGAGGAAGGGTAAGCTGTCATTCAACTCCACCTCAGTGAATGATGGTGACATTACTCACCTTTGCTTTTGTGATCCAAATGGAATGTGTACCATATGTGAGTTTTCACTGCTATTGGTTGATCAGTAGAATCTAATCAAGGCCTTATGTTCTCCCTTTAGAATTCCTTGTGTGGATATCAGATCCGGATGGAATCTCGAGCTTGTGAATCTACCAGGTTACTCTATTGTACAACAGGGGTTTTGCTAAGGAAACTTCAAGAAGATGGTCTTCTAAGTAATGTGTCTCATGTTATTGTAGATGAGGTGAGTGGATTCTATAGTTGTATTCAAAAATTGATGAACTTTTTTATTCCCTTTTTAAAACTAGGTTCATGAAAGAAGTGTCCAGTCAGACTTCCTACTAATTATCTTGAAGGAAATTTTACAGAAACGTTCTGATCTACACTTGATTCTAATGAGTGCCACTGTGGACAGCGAAAAATTTTCTACATATTTCACACACTGCCCCATTCTCAGAATTTCAGGAAGAAGTTATCCTGTTGAGGTAAGTTTTCTTTATAATGTGTGTATAAGCAGATTCACCCATTTATATGCCTTATTCTATGCAGGTTTTTCATCTTGAAGATATAATAGAAGAAACAGGCTTTGTACTGGAAAAAGACTCAGAATATTGTCAGAAATTTCTGGAAGAGGAAGAAGAAGTAACCATTAATGTTACAAGCAAAGCAGGGGGAATAAAAAAATATCAGGTAAAAAGAAAATATTTTGAAAGATATCAGATTATTCACCTCCCTCTGGTTGGATTTCTTTTAGGAATACATCCCAGTTCAGACTGGAGCACATGCTGATTTAAATCCATTTTACCAAAAGTACAGCAGCCGCACTCAGCATGCTATTCTATACATGAATCCTCATAAAATCAACCTGGATCTCATTTTGGAACTTCTTGCATACTTAGGTATATTTCTATTTCTAATGGGTCTCCATTTGTTTTGAATATTGTATCTTTTTAAAAATTTCAGATAAAAGTCCCCAATTCAGAAATATTGAAGGAGCAGTATTGATCTTTTTACCAGGACTTGCTCATATTCAGCAGTTGTATGATCTTCTATCAAATGATAGAAGATTTTATTCTGAACGGTAACTACTCATCTTCATTATATTCCTGGTAGCTCTTGCTAAGAACTATGATTTTAACTTTCAGATATAAAGTGATAGCTCTGCATTCTATTCTTTCAACCCAAGATCAAGCTGCAGCATTCACACTTCCCCCTCCAGGAGTCAGGAAGGTAAAATTTAGTACAGCAAATTTATATGTGATCTAAATGTTTTAAGCTTTTTGTTTATTTTCAGATTGTTTTAGCAACCAATATTGCAGAGACGGGTATCACTATTCCTGATGTTGTATTTGTAATTGATACTGGAAGAACAAAAGAAAATAAGTAAGTTTAAATTTCCCAAATCAAAACATTTTTCTACATATTCTCTCCTAAAACATTTCTTTAGGTACCATGAAAGCAGTCAGATGAGTTCTTTGGTGGAGACGTTTGTCAGTAAAGCCAGTGCTTTGCAGCGCCAGGGAAGAGCTGGGCGGGTCAGAGATGGCTTCTGTTTCCGAATGTACACAAGAGAAAGGTATGGCATAGCACTGGAAATGTAAAACACATTAATATGTATTTAGTATTACTTTATTTTTCAGATTTGAAGGCTTTATGGATTATTCTGTTCCTGAAATCTTACGTGTACCTTTGGAGGAATTATGCCTTCATATTATGGTAATCTCAAGGGAACTCGGATGGATTTTGTCCATACCAATTTTATTGCTTTTTTAATCTGCAGAAATGTAATCTTGGTTCTCCTGAAGATTTCCTCTCCAAAGCCTTAGATCCTCCTCAGCTCCAAGTGATCAGCAATGCAATGAATTTGCTCCGAAAAATTGGAGCTTGTGAATTAAATGAGCCTAAACTGACTCCGTTGGGCCAACACCTTGCAGCTTTACCTGTGAATGTCAAGATTGGCAAGATGCTTATTTTTGGTGCCATATTTGGCTGCCTTGACCCAGTGGTAAGTCAAACAATGCTGCTGCTTCTTTACTTAAATTGTTTTGTCATTTATGATTTATGGATAGGCAACACTAGCTGCAGTTATGACAGAGAAGTCTCCTTTTACCACACCAATTGGTCGAAAAGATGAAGCAGATCTTGCAAAATCAGCTTTGGCCATGGCGGATTCAGACCACCTGACGATCTACAATGCATATCTAGGGTAAAAACATAATCTGGCTGTTATCAGTAAGCTTTATTCATTAATTGACATTTTATTTATCTAGATGGAAGAAAGCACGACAAGAAGGAGGTTATCGTTCTGAAATCACATACTGCCGGAGGAACTTTCTTAATAGAACATCACTGTTAACCCTAGAGGTAATTCTTAATATGGATCTCTCACTCAGAGTATTATTTGTGTTTTTAACATAAACCAATCTAGGATGTAAAGCAGGAGTTAATAAAGTTGGTTAAGGCAGCAGGATTTTCATCTTCCACAACTTCTACCAGCTGGGAAGGAAACAGAGCCTCACAGACCCTCTCATTCCAAGAAATTGCCCTTCTTAAAGCTGTACTGGTGGCTGGACTGTATGACAATGTGGGGAAGATAATCTATACAAAGTCAGTGGATGTTACAGAAAAATTGGCTTGCATTGTGGAGACGGCCCAAGGCAAAGCACAAGTACACCCATCCTCAGTAAATCGAGATTTGCAAACTCATGGATGGCTCTTATACCAGGAGAAGGTGAAGTACTCATTCCTAAATTCCAGTATTCATGAAGTTATTTTCCCCCCTTTTTCCCATGTAGATAAGGTATGCCAGAGTGTATTTGAGAGAAACTACCCTAATAACCCCTTTTCCAGTTTTACTTTTTGGTGGTGATATAGAAGTTCAGCACCGAGAACGTCTTCTTTCTATTGATGGCTGGATCTATTTTCAGGTACATAGTACAACTGATTTTATTGATTATTAACTTTGTCCATTTTTTCAACTCCTCTTAACAGGCCCCTGTAAAGATAGCTGTCATTTTCAAGCAGCTGAGAGTTCTCATTGATTCAGTTTTAAGAAAAAAGCTTGAAAATCCAAAGATGTCCCTTGAAAGTAAGTGTTTGCTTATAAGTGAAAGACCATATTATTCGTGGCTTTTTTTTTTCCTTCCACTCAGATGACAAGATTCTGCAGATCATTACGGAATTGATAAAAACAGAGAATAACTGAAACTGAAATTCATGGTCAACTGCTTTAAAAATTAAGATGAAGATACAGTCATGAAATTATCTGAAAATGGGTCATCACATTAAGTATTTCATTACTTAAAATGTTGGTACTAGCCATTAACTTAAAGGTGGTGGGAAAAAAGCACATACTTTAAACATGTATAATTTTCTAGTTCCTTTTTAATGATGATTATTCTGAATGTATTTGCCACTACATTTACAATAAATTCTTTGGTATTATGCATGTTTTGCTCATCGTTGTGTTAATAAGGGCAAGGCCTATGTCTGTGGTATCTGTAGCTTAATGTTGTGATTCCCTGTGTAGCTGCCTCATCCCCTATCAGTCCTTGATGTCTGCAGAATTTAAACCCTATAGACCCAGAAGGGAAAATAATCTCCAAAACCAATTATAATTAAATTTCCATGAAAAGGAACAACTTCAGAAGTCAGTTATTTAGTATTTGAT